CGTGGTCAGAGGGATTCTCTGGAAACTGCAGCCTCCACTTACTGAATATTATCGCTGTTCTGGGGAATCTTCAAGCTTGACCATACATGGCCTCCGGGGGGAGCCAAGGAGGACGCTGAGCCGTCAAGATTAAGAACCTTCACCTGCGGGAGGGCAGGGTGAGGTAGGAGACAGGTGGGCACCAGAGAAGAAATACGCTTATCTTCCGGGCAGGAGGGCTGAGGAAGAGAAAGGACAGACTAAGGCAGAGAGAAGGCCTGGAGAAACAACGGGCCCCGGCCTAGCGACCCAGGTTCCCACCTGCCTCTGGCTCTGACTCACCGCGTGGTCTTGGACAGACACAGTCGCTTCGCTTCTCTGGGCCTCAGCTTTCCTATCTGTAAAATGGAGGTGATGACAGTGTCCACATCGTCGGGCAGGAGCTGGATCATAAGAGCCAGCGAACTGGAAAGGCGGTTTGTAACCTGGAAGGCTTGGGATGGAGCATCGTCATGATTTTGTCCTGAGAGCAGCAGGTACCCGGGCGGGGTCCAGAACCGTGACGCGACTGCAGCGCCGGGGCCCAGCTCGTCTGGGTGCTCCCTTCAGTACCTCCTTCCGAGAGTTCCCAGCGCCCAGGCCCACCCTGATCCCGGGGCTCGAAAAACTTTGCCTCCAGCTCGCTCCACCCGCATTCCCTTCCCAGTTCCGCCCCGCAGCCGCTCACTCACCTCCAGACCCAGAGCCGGCGGGAGCCGCATCTCTATGGTCGGCCGCGGCTGGAACGGCCCCCGGGGCCCGCTTTGTGCGACCGCCTCCGGCTCAGCCGCCTCTAGGATATTGGGGATGTGGAAGCCACTCTCTCTTCCTCTTGCCGGCTGCCGGGGTACTCTATGTTTTGTCTCTGTGGTTTTTCCCGCCCTCCACCCCCACTCCAGCCCTGAAGCCGGAGAAGCACCATCGAGAGCTCTGGGGTAGAGTGGCGTGGGCTTCTCTGTGGGTGTGGCGGGAAGTAGATGAAAGGACCCGGGGCGGGGCCGAACGCAGCTTCCCCAAGGTGCAGGCGCGGTGAAACCATCGAGACGGAGGGCCAGAGAGTCACGGCGGTGAGAGGGCTGAGTGACGGGTTACCCCAAACCATGTGGCTGGAGGCGCGAGCTGGGGTGTGGGCGAGGTTCAGGAGGGGGTTCCTGGGTGTCGCGGAGGGGCCGGGGACGGGAGAGCTTTGTCTGTGGCCTTCCATGCATAGGTGTTTTGGAATTCTGGATCCCAGTTCTGAGGCTCAGCCGAGGTCACTGCTGTCAGCTCACCTCCCTGCATGCCAGGCGCAGGGCAAAGTGGCCGGGGTTCGGGGTTGGAGGAGAGGTGTACTAGAAACAACTTTGCTCTTGTCCCTCAGGATCTTATTGTCTACGATGTGACGATCCGTGGAGAAAGTAGCAGATGGGCAGATTTTCATTTGGGGAGAATGAGGGAGAAAAGAACGGGCATTCCGAGCCAAGAGCACTGCATGAGCAAGGAGTTGGGAGGTTGCTTACTTGTTGAACATATTTGTTGCGTATTTGCATATTTGCTAAACAGGTAGTGTTAGGAGCTAATCCATGAAAGGTAGGTGGGCGCCGTATTGTAGAGAGCCTTGAGTACCAGGCTGAGTTTATACCCAATTCAGGGGTCTGCTGGGAGCCAGCCATTGAAGGTGCTGGAGCAGAGAGAGATATGGTATTGGAGCTGATCCCTATGATGAAAGATCTGGACCCTTGTGTAGATGTTCCGTGAAGCAGGAGGTGAAGACCTATTAAAATGCCATTTCAAGAACTACGATTTTAAAGACAGTTTAGGTGGGAGGTAATAAAGGTCTAAACAAGACGTTAAATATTGGGGACGTAAGGGGGAGGATATTTGAAGGACATTACTCATAACAAGACATAGGGTTACTGACAAGTCAACGGACGCTTCTCCCTTGCTGACTGCAGCCAATGGACCCCTTTTTATCATAGCTGGTCCCAGGGACCACAAAAATCCTGTCCATCCATTACCCTGATGTGAAGCCTGTTTATATAGCTCTTTTTGGTTTAAGGCATCTCCAGACATGGTCCTCTGGTAGGAAACAGGTATGAGTAGACTAATGAAGGACAAAATGGGATGAGGGACCTGGAGCCTCCACCCTTGCATTCCAATACCACCCTTACCCCACAAAAGGAGGGTATTGACCCACACAGTAATGCTGACCTGTGGCCAGGGCTGGGGAGGTCCAATTTCTAATCTGTGCTTTGTCCCATCTCCACTGTTCCCCACCCCTAGGTTTTCGTAACACCCCAGGGCCTGTAAGGTTTGGTGTTTCCCTTTCAAGATGCCACTTTCAGACTTTATTCTGGCTCTGAAGGACAATCCCTACTTTGGGGCTGGATTTGGGCTGGTGGGTGTGGGCACAGCCCTGGCCCTGGCCCGGAAGGGTGTCCAACTGGGCCTGGTGGCATTCCGGCGCCATTACATGATCACACTGGAAGTCCCTGCTCGAGACAGGAGCTATGCCTGGTTGCTTAGCTGGCTCACCCGCCACAGTACCCGTACTCAGCACCTCAGTGTCGAGACTTCGTACCTTCAGCATGAGAGTGGCCGCATTTCCACTAAGTTTGAATTTGTCCCCAGCCCTGGAAACCATTTTATCTGGTAAGGTGGGGAGCTAGGGAGGGCTGTGAGAGTCACTCACTCAGTTTTGATCGTTCTTATTCAGGTATCGGGGGAAATGGATTCGGGTAGAACGAAGTCGAGAGATGCAGATGATAGACTTGCAGACGGGGACTCCTTGGGAATCTGTCACCTTCACGGCCCTGGGCACTGACCGAAAGGTTTTCTTCAACATCCTGGAGGAAGGTGTGGGATGGCACAGGCAGGCTTTCTAGGGATTATTGGCTTTATCTCATCTTCTCCTTCCCAGCTCGAGAGCTAGCCTTGCAGCAGGAGGAAGGGAAGACCGTGATGTACACAGCTGTGGGCTCTGAATGGCGTCCCTTTGGCTATCCACGCCGCCGGCGACCACTGAATTCTGTGGTTCTACAACAGGGTCTGGCTGACCGAATTGTCAGAGACGTCCAGGAATTCATCGATAACCCCAAGTGGTACACTGACAGAGGTGAGAAGCAGCTGGGGTCTTGGCTGTGCTGTAAAAGACATGATCATCCTGGCTCTATCCCTAGGCATTCCTTACAGACGTGGCTACCTGCTTTATGGGCCCCCTGGTTGCGGAAAGAGCAGTTTTATGTGAGTATTCAAAATTTCTCTCAACTTGGCAACCTGCTACCTCCTGCCATCCCATGCTCCATAGCACAGCCCTGGCTGGGGAACTGGAGCACAGCATCTGCCTGCTGAGCCTCACGGACTCCAGCCTCTCTGATGACCGACTCAACCACCTGCTGAGCGTGGCCCCGCAGCAGAGCCTGGTACTCCTGGAGGATGTGGATGCTGCTTTTCTCAGTCGAGACTTGGCTGTGGAGAGTAAGTGAGGGGTTCTGGAGGAAGTGGAGTGGACTCATGCTTCCTTATCTTTGCCTTCCTCCAGACCCAGTAAAGTACCAAGGCCTAGGTCGCCTCACCTTCAGTGGACTGCTCAATGCCTTGGATGGTGTGGCTTCCACCGAGGCCCGCATCGTGTTCATGACCACCAACCACGTTGACAGGTAGGAAGGAGCCAGGCATCCTGAGACTTAGGTAGTGTGACCTGCTTTCCCTGTCTTCTCTCAGGCTGGACCCTGCCCTGATACGCCCGGGGCGAGTGGACCTGAAGGAGTACGTGGGCTACTGCTCACACTGGCAGCTGACCCAGATGTTCCAGAGGTTCTATCCAGGGCAGGCACCTTCCTTAGCTGAGAACTTTGCAGAACATGTCCTTCGAGCTACAAACCAGATCAGTCCTGCCCAGGTGCAGGGCTACTTCATGCTGTATAAAAATGACCCTGTAGGGGCAATTCACAATGCTGAGTCTCTGAGGAGGTGATCAGGCTGGGCTCAGCTCAGCTCTCCTCCTCTAGCTCAATAAACATCTGCCACACTACTCTGCTCTCTCATCTCCCTTCATCACTGGAT